ATGTTACCCATTACTTTATTCCACCAAAATAACTATTCCAGTCATTAAAAGATTGCTACTTCTATGTTGGTCGGTCCCTGGAGCATTTGCCTTCGGGGTGGTCTTCTCAGAGGCCTATGCAGATGGAATAGAGGGCTATGACATCTTGGTTGCTTGTTCCAGTTCCTGCCCAGTGATGTTCAACAAGCTATGGGGGACCACCTTGTTTATGGCAGGTTTCTTCACTCCTGGGTCTATGATGGTGGGGATTTATGGCAAAATTTTTGCAGTATCCAGAAAACATGCTCATGCCATCAATAACTTGCGAGAAAATCAAAATAATCAAGTGAAGAAAGACAAAAAAGCTGCCAAAACTTTAGGAATAGTGATAGGAGTTTTCTTATTATGTTGGTTTCCTTGTTTCTTCACAATTTTATTGGATCCCTTTTTGAACTTCTCTACTCCTGTAGTTTTGTTTGATGCCTTGACATGGTTTGGCTATTTTAACTCCACATGTAATCCGTTAATATATGGTTTCTTCTATCCCTGGTTTCGCAGAGCACTGAAGTACATTTTGCTAGGTAAAATTTTCAGCTCATGTTTCCATAATACTATTTTGTGTATGCAAAAAGAAAGTGAGTAGGCTTTTTCTGCATGAATAAATTGAAGCAAAAAACTAGAATTTAGAAGAATGAAGTTGTTTAAGATGTGTGTTTTTGTGCATGTGTGTATTATTTTAGCTACCATAGAAAGCTGTTGGTTTCTAAGACGAGAATAAAAAAAGGAAGCTTCTCTTTGAGCCAAGAATCCCTCCAATAGTTTTCAGAATTCTTTACACACCCACTACTTCCTGGTAGAGAGAAAAGAAAGAAAATTAGAAAAGTAAAGAGAACATGGGGGAAAGCCAGAGATGGAACAAAGAGGACACACAAAAGCTTTTATACTGTTCAAAAGGGGTCAAAACATAGGCTGAGCTTGGGAACTGCTTGTCTCCCTCCCCACCACAGACACTTTGTGTGATATTCCCATTTCATTTTTGTTCCTCAGTATCTTACCAGATGTACTTTGAAGCATCAGCAACTAAAAATGATAGGTAAGTAAATATGGAAATAACAATTTCAAAAAATAGATAACTTTGAACAATCTTGTACTATTAGGAGCTGAAATTTACTGGAATCATTTTAAGAAGAGAAGAAACAGTGACTCATCCTCCTGGAAAGAAATTTCAAGGGATAAAGCACCATGGATCTAACTTATATTCCCGAAGACCTATCCAGTTGTCCAAAATTTGTAAATAAATCCTGTCCTCCCACCAACCGCTCTTTTCATGTCCAGGTGATAATGTATTCGGTTATGACTGGAGCCATTTTATGGCAAAATCTTTATCGTTTCCAAACAGCATGCTCGAGTCATCAGCCATGTGCCTGAAAACACAAAGGGGGCAGTGAAAAAACACCTATCCAAGAAAAAGGACAGGAAAGCAGCGAAGACACTGGGTATAGTAATGGGGGTGTTTCTGGCTTGCTGGTTTTTTTTTTTTTTTTTTTTTTTGCCCTCCAGTGGAGAAGGTGGCCAGTTCTCAGACAGAGGAAGAGTAGAAATCATAAATGAGAGCTGTCTTCATCCAAGGTGCTGAAGAGCACCCTGCGGCATTCTGCTACCAGGTGAATGGGTCTTGCCCCAGGACAGTACATACTCTGGGCATCCAGTTGGTCATCTACCTGGCCTGTGCAGCAGGCATGCTGATTATCGTGCTAGGGAATGTATTTGTGGCATTTGCTGTGTCCTACTTCAAAGCGCTTCACACGCCCACCAACTTCCTGCTGCTCTCCCTGGCCCTGGCTGACATGTTTCTGGGTCTGCTGGTGCTGCCCCTCAGCACCATTCGCTCAGTGGAGAGCTGCTGGTTCTTCGGGGACTTCCTCTGCCGCCTGCACACCTACCTGGACACCCTCTTCTGCCTCACCTCCATCTTCCATCTCTGTTTCATTTCCATTGACCGCCACTGTGCCATCTGTGACCCCCTGCTCTATCCCTCCAAGTTCACAGTGAGGGTGGCTCTCAGGTACATCCTGGCAGGATGGGGGGTGCCCGCAGCATACACTTCGTTATTCCTCTACACAGATGTGGTAGAGACAAGGCTCAGCCAGTGGCTGGAAGAGATGCCTTGTGTGGGCAGTTGCCAGCTGCTGCTCAATAAATTTTGGGGCTGGTTAAACTTCCCTTTGTTCTTTGTCCCCTGCCTCATTATGATCAGCTTGTATGTGAAGATCTTTGTGGTTGCTACCAGACAGGCTCAGCAGATTACCACATTGAGCAAAAGCCTGGCTGGGGCTGCCAAGCATGAGAGAAAAGCTGCCAAGACCCTGGGCATTGCTGTGGGCATATACCTCTTGTGCTGGCTGCCCTTCACCATAGACACGATGGTCGACAGCCTCCTTCACTTTATCACACCCCCACTGGTCTTTGACATCTTTATCTGGTTTGCTTACTTCAACTCAGCCTGCAACCCCATCATCTATGTCTTTTCCTACCAGTGGTTTCGGAAGGCACTGAAACTCACACTGAGCCAGAAGGTCTTCTCACCGCAGACACGCACTGTTGATTTGTACCAAGAATGATTCCTTCTACTAAATGCAGGCAAGGAGTAGGACCTCACAGGAAAGATAAGTGGCACTGTGACCGTGGGCTGTGTGGTGTTGAGTTTGTGGGCATGCTTCCAGGACAGCATGGG